TGGCCAGGCTGGTCTTGAACTCCTGACCTCAGGTGATCTGTCCACCTCGGCCTCCCAAAGTTCTGGGATTACAGGGGTGAGCCACCCCGTCTGGCCTCAGATATCTTTTAGATGAAGTATCACCCCCCACAAAAGACTTTCTAAATTGAAATAATTCAATTGTTCATTTTTTTGTTTTGTAAAGCATTTTACCCATTATCAGCTGACTCAACAAAATGATATTTCTTACCTTTTTTGAGTAAGAAAAACGAAATGTCAAATATTGTTCAATTATGATTTCACAAAAACAATTTTTAAACGTGCTTCAATGACATGAAAAAAATAAGTCCACTGTAAACAAATGTTAGGGACTTAAAAAATCTCTGACATAATTTTTCTCTTCAATTTAACTTTTTTTCCCTTGGGTTGGATTTAAAAAAAAAAAAGGAATTTCTGATTACATCTCCAATCATGTCACTGAAAAATCTTGATTGCTGAACACATGACCAAAAAATGATTAGTTAGCTTGAGGTAAATGTTCAATTATCACCAAGATTGGTAAGCAATCTAAAACAGAGGGAGTGAAGATAAATTGACTTCCAAACTGCTTTAAATGGTTGTAGTCGTTTAAGTTCACAGGAAATTTAACAGGCTAGTAATGAACAGACAGCCCTTTCACTCTATTGTTACAAGTTAGTATTATTGTTTAGATTTTTCTCATCCTTTTGCAAATTTTGCAAGCAAGTAACTTCAGAAACCCTAATGTAAATTTCCAGTTAATAAAGATCTTGATTTAACTGGCATTATTGAGGTGTTCTTCGAGAGGCTTTTGGAACTCAACTAGCAGGTGCAGAGAGTACTACAAAGACCCGGGTTTCCGTCCACGTTCACGTAAACCTCCCTACGAGGGGAAACTACAGGCGCGCTGCCGGAGGGCGCCGCCAGTGGGCACTCACGCACAGCTGCTTTGGCCACCACAGGCGCCCCGGGCCACTCTCTTCCCTCATCTCTCTCATCCCAGCTTCCGCCGGAAGCGGCTCCTGTCAGTTGTTCTCAGGTGTTTGGGCTTGTTGTTCCGTATACTCAGTGGGTTCGCGGCCGCCGGCCCAGTGAGGCTGGGTTCGAGGAGCTGGAGCGGGAAACTGGAGCTTAAATTCTGGCGGCGAGATGGACATTCTGAAATCAGAGATCCTTCGGAAGCGGCAGCTGGTGGAGGACAGGAACCTGCTGGTGGTGAGGACCCTGCGGTCGTGGGGGTCGGGATGATATTATTGACATAATTTATTTTCTTTAATAGGAAAATAAAAAATATTTCAAGCGTAGTGAGCTCGCCAAAAAAGAAGAGGAAGCATATTTTGAAAGATGTGGCTACAAGGTATGAATGTCTGCTTTTATGTTAAATTGTACCTGAATTTCATTTCTTTTGGCTATTAATATAGATACAGCCAAAAGAGGAGGACCAGAAACCATTAACTTCATCGAATCCAGTGTTAGAACTTGAACTGGCAGAGGAAAAATTACCTATGACGCTTTCTAGGCAAGAGGTAAGTTTATTTGTGATGGTTTCATGAGAATAAAAATTTACTGGGTATCTGTTTCACTTTGTAGGTCATCAGAAGATTGAGAGAAAGAGGAGAACCAATCAGACTATTTGGAGAGACTGATTATGATGCTTTTCAACGTTTAAGGAAAATAGAGATCCTCACACCAGAAGTTAACAAGGTAAGAGGACAGAACAAAGCTAGAAAAATACCACAGGTGTTCTTCCTTTTTTTGCTTTTCTTAGGGATTGAGGAATGATTTGAAAGCAGCCTTGGATAAGATTGATCAGCAGTACCTCAATGAAATCGTCGGCGGTCAGGAGCCTGGAGAGGAAGACACACAGAATGATCTGAAAGTTCATGAGGAAAACACCACAATTGAAGAGTTAGAGGTAATCTCTACACCAAGCCCAGCACATCCCTGAATGAACAGAAGCATTGTTTCTTTTTCTTCAGGCGCTTGGAGAGTCCTTAGGGAAAGGCGATGATCATAAAGACATGGACATCATCACCAAATTCCTGAAGGTGCGTGTCTTAGGCGAGGGGATGAGGATGCCTTGTAGTCTAAGTTTACCCATCCTTTCAACAGTTTCTTCTTGGCGTTTGGGCTAAAGAATTGAATGCCAGAGAAGATTATGTGAAACGCAGTGTGCAGGGTAAACTGAACAGTGCGACCCAGAAACAGACCGAGTCCTACCTAAGACCACTTTTTAGAAAGCTACGGAAAAGGGTGAGGTTTCTTGGAAAATACTTTTTTTAACTAGCTTCCAAAATTTCTTATTTATTTTTTTCAGAATCTTCCTGCTGATATTAAAGAATCAATAACGGATATTATTAAATTCATGTTGCAGAGAGAATACGTGAAGGTACATTCCCATGCTGTTCTTTGAAATTGTTACTTTCTGATTTCTTCTTACACTTTCCTTTCAGGCAAATGATGCTTATCTTCAGATGGCCATTGGAAATGCGCCTTGGCCCATCGGTGTCACTATGGTTGGTATCCATGCCAGAACTGGCAGAGAAAAGATTTTTTCCAAGCATGTTGCACATGTTTTAAATGACGAAACTCAGCGGAAATATATTCAGGTAAGCAGTTTGGAGAGCCGGGAATTGCCCTGATAACCAACCTTTGTTTTCCTTATTTTCTTAGGGATTGAAGAGGTTAATGACCATTTGCCAGAAACACTTTCCTACAGACCCATCCAAATGTGTGGAGTACAATGCACTGTGAGATCTGTGTATGGTGTGTTAATAACAATAAGAAACTTAGGGAAGCAGGCTGTGGACTTCTGGAATTACCAACAGGAATGAGGAAAGAAGAAAACTGGAGTTTCCAGTCTCTGAGTTCTACCTGATGTAACTCTTGATTGGTTTTAAGAACTTTGTTGGCCTTCATTTCATATCTGACTGCAAGCTGATTTTTCTTTCTTGCTTTCATTTTAATTAGTCCAAAATTAAGTTTTAAAGATTTTTCCTCACAATTTAAATCCATAGACAACAGAAGGGGGTTTAAAATGACCTTTTTTTCAGTTGACCCGAAAGTTGTGGTTAGATGATTAAAAAGAAACATTTGAGGATGGACTTAATTATTTCAGTAAAATATTATAATTTGCCTATTGTCTTTTATGTAATATTTATATAAAATATTTTTATATATTTCAAAAACATGGGACCATTGAATGAAACTTTATAGTCCTTAAATGTTGCTGAACTTTTGCTGTCTTGCAATAGAATTTGAATGTAAATATTATTACTGGTATAACTCAAATGTTATTTTTCTTGCATTTCAAAGCTTGCTTTTATCTTCCAAGAAGTGTAAATTTTAGTATTTGTCATCTCTCAGGACAGATACAATTAATAGGAAATAGAAGTTTGAAGAAACAGAGATGGCACATCATAGCAAACTAAGTTCAAAACAGAATAACCCCAGTGCATCAAGGTTAAGGTGGGACAGTGGTTTGTGATGCCAGGGAGAGTGGGGAAATTGTGATGATGCTGGTAGACCTGGGCAGACTGTGTTCCCAGCCACACCCGCCAACAGAGGAGGAAGGTGCTGGTACTGATGTCCCCACCCGAGAGTCTGTCCTGGCCTTGGTTTTCCACAGTGAGGGCTCGTTCTAATGTTGCACAATGTCATACTCAGATATCACTGTGACCTGTTACTATGCTTTAGAACCCGAGAGGCCTCTGTTCACATGGCAGCATGTGTGAGTGGATGCTCCCGGAGCAGGTGGAGTGGTGGCGCTGGATAGCGGTAAGAGCGGGGGCTCCAAAGGCAGAACTTCCAGCTTCACATCTCAGCTCTGCACCTGCTCGCTGTATGACTTTAGCAAGCAACTGGATCTTTCTAAGCGTCAGCTTCGTTGTCTTAAATGGTAGTTGGTAATAATAGTCCATGCTTCGTAGCATCACTTTTGTGTTCAAGCAGAATGCTGAGCACACTGGCAAATAATAAGAGCTCGTAAATATTAGTTGTTGTGTCACTGTTGTCATTAGAGGGAAGCCAGAGTCCCTTTCAGGAGCCCTGTGTTTAGGGGCAGTGTGTCCTCACAAAACAATAACAGTAATAATGATGGTGTTAGCAGCAACAGCAGTAATCATGGAAACGTTGATTAAGCATTTACTGTATCTGAACCCTGCGGCTGTTCCTGCTTTCAGCCACTTCTGCATTGAGAAGGGCCGGGGATGTGGTGGAAGCTAGATGTCACCAAGTAGGGGGATGTAGATTCACAGCGGTCTATTCTGGTTCCTCTTGGGAGGTTCAAACCTTGGGGAGGTTCAAAAGCCAGTTTTGGCCACTTGTGCTCTTCTGCTGTGCCTAGACAGGATCGTTTCTGATGGTTATATGCATGGTGGTGGCTGAGGTCCGCTGTCTGGAATTGAATTGGGGTTCCTTGCCTCCCACTCCCTCATTTGGAAACCTTTTCTTGTTATTAAATCAGTTAGAGGGGGCCAGGCGCGGTGGCTCACGCCTGTAATCCCAGCACTTTGGGAGGCCGAGGTGGGCAGATCACGAGGTCAGGAGGTAGAGACCATTCTGGCTAACACTGTGAAACCCTGTCTCTACTAAAAATACAAAAAATTAGCCGGGCATGGTGGCGGGTGCCTGTAGTCCCAGCTACTCGGGAGGCTGAGGCAGGAGAATGGCGTGAACCCAGGAGGCAGAGCTTGCAGTGAGCCGAGATCGTGCCACTGCACTCCAGCCTGGGCAACAGAGTGAGACTCTGTCCCCTCCCCCCCGCAAAAAAAAATCAGTTAGAGCTTAGTGTAACTTACCAGCGCAAGTGAGAGACAGACTTTCGTAAGATATGACAGCAATCTAGATTTTTTATATAGGACCTATTTATAAATATTGTTGAATGAGTACTCTCCGAGTTACTTTTTCTGTATTCACCATCAGGTCACACAGTAGAGTAGTTCATTAATTTCTTGTTGTCTTCTGTTTTGCAGTTAGTTAATGTTCCATATAAAGAAACTGTCATGTGACACCAGTACCTCCTAAAATTGGTCAGTGTGGTAGATGGTTTAGAGAAAAAAGGAACCTGTTCCACAGGGCTGTGACCATTCGAGGGAAGCACATTCAAAGATGTAGATCCCCTCAGAGAAGTTTTCCATTTCCCTGAAGTTAAAGATCTTCAAATGACTGCAAATAACATGAGGATATATAGAAAAATGCCCTTCCCCAATTTCCAAATCGTGAAAATTTGGCTCAGCAGGTAAGTATTTCTGTTTGTAGTTGTTTATAAAACAGTGAAGACATACCTTTTAAAATCAATCACAGTCCTTAGATAAATTCCTCCCATTCTTCCTCCCCAGACTCCTATCCATTAAGAGTTGTGTCTCTGAATTCAAATTTCATAAAACACTGAGTTCCCTTCAGAAGTAAATAGTGCATTTCCTAGGAGTGTCATTGCCAACTGCAAAGACAGAGCAGTATTTTTCAGTGTTGCAGCATAGAGCCTGCAACAATCTGGAGGTTGTGGCTGTGATTTCAGTCTTTGGGGGACAATTAGGAAAGTAAAGCTAAGGCCAAAGATAATTGACATGTGGAAAGAGACAAAGGACAGTCCGAATCTCGTAGGAGGAAGGGAGCGGTCCTGAGAGACCAGAGCTAGGCAGGCAGCTGTCGCTAAGAATGGAACTTAGTGATCTGCTGTGGGCCCAGAGCGCTCAGTGAGAACTCAGAGGACTAGGAAACAGGCTTGATAGCAGTATGACTTTTAATGCTAAGCTCTGCCTTCTGGTGATATCCTGACCTACTCCAGCACTTCAGAGCACTCTAGGGTTTGATCTCAGTAAATAACTTGGAAATGCAACCACCTTTTTGTTGGAAAGAAAGTAATAATGTATCCGGAAAGAAAGCAGGTTGGAAAACACCAGTGTTTCCAAATCTTTGATAGATTTGAATTTGGGGATTCATATCATTGGCTGCTTTTCAGCCACATGTGCTCACCTTTGTACCCCCGCCTACCCTGCCCCACCCCATGAGGTTAATGCTTCACACAGAAGGATGGTAGAACGAAGTGGGGCAGTTTCAATGAAAGGGAGCATTAAGCTGAGCTCTGCCTCTTTCCTTTGTCTGCATGTCTGGTAAACACAACTTAATGGATTGTGCCTCCTCCTTCCCCCAGTATACTCCCATGAAGCCCCTAAAGAATAAGTTTATCCCATAGCAATCTATGGTATGGTGTCATATTGGGAGTCTTGAGCTGAAAAGTACTTTCTCACGGTATATTGACGCAAGAGCTTCCAGCTGTCCAGAGCGCAAGAGCCAGCGCCAGTCCCCAGAGGGTTGCTATGGGAACACTGTTATGGCAACTGGTTTTCATCACAGACTCTGCAGTTCCATTGGCTGAACTATAACCACACGCTAGTCCTTTAATGGTTAACAGTAACTTTAAAATCATTTGAAATTTAAAAATAATTTCTGGTGGTGTGGAATAGCTAGGGAGGGCAGTGTGGCCAGCCGCGCAGCTATGGTGTGAGCTGACCCCATTCAGAATATTGAAAAACATGCTCATTTAAAAAAAGAATGTATTTTTACGTTGATCAGAACAATTTATCATGAAAGCATTGATTATTTATTTTTCCCCCATTGTAAACTTTATACAACTTGCTTAAATGAATCCTTGTGTTGCCTCTGCTGGTCACTCTCACTAGGCCACTTCCTTCTGTTGAGTCTCTTCTTCCCTCTCTGTAAGCACCAACTTCCTCAACTTTTTCTCACAGTGTTCAAGCTTAACACATAATTTTACCAATGAGAGCAGCTGAGAAGTTTCGAGCTGCCTTTTGGTGATCTCAGACTCTTTCACTGAGCTTCAGGCCGGGACAGTCAAGAGTCACTCCTGCAATCCGCTGTCCTGGCCTTCCTTAACTCACAGTTTTACAACTTGCCAAAACTAAATTGCCTTTGCGGTCAACTGCTTTTCCTTTCAGACTTAGGAGATGTTAGGAACCATGAGCGTTGCAGTCTGTGCAGTCTGCGCCTGCCTTTCTAAGTTTGGCCATCCTGGGAAGTAGAAGTGTAAAAGCTGTAGAATTTGAAACTTTTGGACCACAACTCAAAACAAGTGTATGGAGACCCAGTATTACATGTACACAGGCACGTCTACCTGAAACAAAGTCACTGGCCGTACCATGTGCAAGGCACATTCTTATGTTTTCTAATCTGTTGTGTTTCTTTTTAAAAATATGCTGGTGGTTATCCTCAAAATTGGTTGACAACTCATTAATGTATGGTGGTCAGCAGTTTGAAAACCACTGATTTTTTTTTTGAATTTCAAACTTTTATGTTAATTTCAGGGGTATATGTGCAGGATGTGCAGGTTTGTTGCATAGGTGAACATGTGTCATGGTGGTTTGCTGCACACATCATCCTATCACCCGGATATTAAGCCCGGCATCCACTAGCTATTCTTCCTGATCCTCTCCCTCCTCCCACCCGCCATCCTCCAACAGGCCCCAGTGTGTGTTGTTACCCCTGTGTGTCCATGTGTTCTCATTGTTCAGCTCCTACTTACAAGTGAGAACGTGGTATTTGCTTTGCTGTTTCTGTGTAAGTTTGATAAGGATAATGGCCTCCAGCTCCATCCATGTCCCTGCAGAGGACATGATCTCATTCCTTTGTATGGCTGTGTGGTATTCCATAGTGTATATGTACCACATTTTCTTTATCCAGGCTATCATTGGTGGGCATTTGGGTTGATTCCATGTCTTTGCTATTGTGAATTGTGTCGCAGTGAACATACATGTGAGTGTGTCTTTATAATAGAATGATTTATATTCCTTTGGTTATATACCCAGGAATGGGATTGTTGGATTGAATGGTATTACTGTCTCTAGGTCTTTGAAAAATTGCCACACTGTCTTCAACAATGGTTGAACTAATTTACACTCCCACCAATAGTATAAAAGCGTTCCTTTTTTCTCTACAACCTCACCAGCATCTGTTATTTTTTAATTTTTTGATAATAGCCATTCTGACTGGTGTGGGATGGTAGCTTATTGAGGTTTTGATTTGCATTTCTCTAATGATCAGTGATGTTGAGCTTTTCTTCTTGTGTTTGTTGGCTGCATGTATGTCTTCTTTTGTGAAGTGTCTGTTCGTGTCCTTTGCCCACTTTTTAATGGAGTTGTTTGGAAAACCACCGATTAAAGCAATTATCAGTAGAATTAAAGAAGGAAATGACCTGTTAGATGAATCTAGGACAAAAGGACTATAATTCTTTTTTGATTTTTTTTAATATGGAGATAACACTTGGCTCTCATTGTTAGTGTGAAATTTAGCAGATTATAGAACCTACAGTACTTCAAAATGCTAAATACTTCTGCCGTAATATGTAATTCTTAAGTTTAAAATGAGGAGACGTCCATAGAAGAACCGAGAACAGAAACTTGTAAGCCATCTGTTAGAAAATTGGCAGTATGTATAGCTGATCACCTTGGGCTGGTTGCACATTGTTGGATAAAGCAAGATTAAACAAGGTATTACAAAATAAATGGGAGGTCAGTTAAAGTACGAGATAGGTTTGGCTGGGTGTGGTGGCTCACGCCTGTAATGCCAGCACTCTGCGAAGCCAAGGCGGGCAGATCACTTGAGCTCAGGAGTTTGAGGCCAGCCTGGGCAACATGGTGAGACCTCATCTCTACAAAAAATACAAAAATTAGCCAGGTGTGGTGGCGCGCACGTGTAGTCCCAGCTACTTGGGTTGAGGTGGAAGGATTGTGTGAGCCCAGGAGGTCGAGGCTGTAGTGAGCAGTGATCACACTGCTGCGTTCCAGCCTGGGTGACAGAGTGAGACCGTGTCTCAAAAATAAGTAATAAATTAATTAAGTATAAGATAGGTTTGGGGCAAGAATAGTTGCAAGGAGTCTAGTGTTACGCGTCAAGTGTCTGTTGAGAGGACAGTGGCTTGGCCCTTTGAAAATTATTTCCTAAGACTCAGTGCTAAATTACATTTCTTTTAATGTAAATTTTCTTATTGGCAGTATAACATACATACAGAAAAATTACTAGAGTATCACATCATGATAGGTTTTTCACAAAGTAAACATTTCACACAGTAAACAAAGTAACTAGCGCCCCAATCAGAAAAGGTAATTGTTATTAACTCCCCAGAAATCTCTTCATGTCCTCTTCTAGTCATAGCCATGGTCCTAATTTCTAACATCATAATTTTTAAAAAATATCGGCGTGTAATTCACATACCATCAGTTGTACCCATTTAAAGTGTACAAAGGTTGTCAGCATATTCACAGTTACACAACCATCACCACAGTCTTAGAACACTTTCGTCATTCCAAAAAAGAACCCCGTTTGCCTGTGTTTAACAATTTGCCTGTTTATAAATGGAATCAAACAGTATGTGCTTGACTTCTTTGGCTCAGCTTAGGGGTTCTGATACTTACTCATCCCCAATGTGTGTAGTTGTGGTTTTTCAGTCTTGATGCTGTGTCTCACAATTTATTCTACTGATGATGGACATGTGAGTTGTTTCTGGTTTTTGCATGGATGTTTTATATGTGTTTCTTGGTGAATATACATCTCTCTATTTATATTCACAAGAATATATACCAAGGTATGAAATTTCTGGGACATAGGGTATGTATAAACTTGGCTATTAGAGTTATTGTCAAAGAGTTTTCCAAAGGAAAACCTTATACCAGTTAACACATTCCCACAGCAGGAGTTGAGAGTTCCAGTTACTCTGCCTCCTTGCCACACTTGATATATCCTCTGTCATTTTCATTTTAGCCCTTCTGGTAGTCATAATGGTATCACGTTGTGGCTTTAATTTGCATTTCTCTAATGGCTAATATAGTTGAGTACCTTTTTTCATATGTTTAATGGCCATTTGGATGTTATCTTTTGTGAAGCTCCTGTTCAATGCTTACTTTTGTCCATTTTTCCCCTACTGAATTGCCTGCTTTTTTCTGACTGATTTATAGTACTTTCTGTATTCTGGCTAGATATCTGTATTGCAAATAAGCCTCCCACTTGGTGGCCACCCTTTGTGCCAGGTTACCTTTTATGCATTGGAGAAATAATCTTATGACTGACTCAGATATTGACATAACCTTTGCCAACTATCTTTGCCCAATAGATTTTATAAAAATCAAATCATATGTCAAGCTTAAATAACAATTCTTCCTCTTGTTTAATGATGTCATCATAGTGGCATGTTTAAGAGTGTAAGATTTGTGAGAAGAGGAAATTATGTGAATGTTTGCACTTTTTTGTTAACTGTTGTATTGGATTATTTCATTTCAGATATGGCTGTTTTTGTTTTGCTTCTTTTGATGTGCAAGTTCATGTGCCATAAATGTGTGGTGTAGACACTACTAGTTACTTACGCAATGTTCATTCTCTCTCCTTCTCTACTAACAGAGCCCTAATTTGTTTAGAACTGTAATATGCACAGTTAAAACAACTTGTCCTCTCAGGACCTTTTGCAGTTAGGGTTGGTCGTATGACATGGTCCTGCGAAGAAGATACGGATAGAAGTCTGTGGGTGAGTGGGACTGCCTGGAAACCTGTTGCTTTACTAAGAGAAAGAGACAGACTTAGCTGACATACATACTTTGTCCTTTGCCTGTGATCATGATGCGTAGATGCTTGGTGGCCATCCTGCAATCTTGACAATGAAGATGTGCTAAAGATGGCAGAGCAGAAGATAAAGCTTGGCTTTTCTTTTTTTTTTTTTTTTTTTATGGCATCATGAAATCATTTTGTATAAAACATGAACTGCTTTTTTAAGGTTCTACAGAAAAACAGAAGAGATAGGAGATAGGGAGAAAGAGAAAGTTGTTGCGGGGGAGGGAGAGAGATTTATTATAAGGAATTGGTTGAAACAGTTATGGAGGCTAAGTCCAGTGATCTGTACCCCGCAAGCTGGAGACCCAGGAAAGTTGGTGGTGTAGCTCCCGTCTGAATCCAAAGGCCTGAGAACCAAGAGAGTCAATGGTGTAAATTCTAGTCTAAGTCCAAAGGCCTGAGAACCAGGAGAGCTGATGGTGTAATTCCAGTCTGCAGGTGGACTGGAGCGTAGAGAGAGCTAATTCTCCTTTACCCCATCTTTTTGATCTATTCAGGCCACCAGTGGATTGAATGATGCCCGTATGCACTGAGAAGGGCCATGTGTTTACTCGGTCTACCAATTCAAATGTTAATCTCATCCAAAAACACCCTCACAGATACCTTTGGAATGATGTTTAACCAAATATTTGGGTACCGTCTTCCCCAGTGAAGTTGACACAAAATTAACCATCACAGCTGCCTTCCTGTGGGCCTCATGTTATATGAGAACAGTATTGGGTAAGTTGGGTTTCCATTATATTCTGCTGAACTCAGTCCCCAAGCAATGTATGCATTACTCAAACTTCTTGACCTTCAAAATCATCAAGTGACTTGTGGCAAGTGTGCCATGGTGCTGAGGTCTTTGTTCATTTCGACTGGAATAAAATCGGACTTTGCCACATCCTCCTAAGATAAAATAGATGTGAGAGCATTTACTTGAAGTGGTTCTGTGGATGTTGGTACATTGTGATTTCAGTTACAGAAAAGCCACAGATGGAACTGATGTTAAAAGCACCTCAAGGACAACCAGGTACTGGAGCAGATGCCAAAAGGAGTTCTTCTGCCCTGTCATCAAGATTCTGAATCACTCAATTTATTGGACAAAAGCATTTAGCTCTGATTCCTCTTGTGTTCTCTCCAAATCTCCATCAGAGTAAGAAGAGACTTTGAGAGAATTAGTCTCTCTTCTGAGTATCTGTTATAGATGTGAAAGATACTTCAGAAAATACATGGCTCTGGTTTCATCATTTTGGGAAAAGCAGCTTGATATGCTTTGACTTGTTATTACTACAGTTCCGTCTGAGATGGCAACTCACGTTACACTAACGTGGGCCAAAAAAAAAAGTGCTTGTGTTTTTGTCCTTTATAGAGTTTTTTAAAAATTAAAAAGCTAAAAATTAGTTTGTCTTAAATATTATAGCATAGATTTTAGAGGTCTCTTTGAGATTTTAGAACCTGTTAGTTCATCCTTTGATTAGGAATTTCTAGCCAGGACTCAGGATAAAGGTCCAATTTCTGGTCAGTAGGGGCGCTGGTTGTGAGGCTGTTGTCTCAGCTCCAGACACATCTTCATACTCTGCTTTGTCATGAGACTCTGCAAACCACATCTTTCCTTTGCTGGAGAGCTTTTTGTTAGGGTATACCAGGATTGGACACGAGAGACTGGAACCTGGAGGCGGGAAGAAGGGAGCTCCCCCCTTCTATTTGCTTTCTGTTTCTAACAACGATGGCACAGCCGTGGTTTTCCAGAAGCTGAGCAGTGGCTGTTCACTCCTGAAGGAATAGTGGGTTCCAGGGTGCGGTTTTCCACACTTGTAGAACCAGCTTCATCTCTCCACTCAAAGATCACCGCACCGTCAGCCGGTGGCGCCTCTTCAGAGGTTTGAATCCGAGCTCTGTGGAGTCCCCACATTTCTGAGGTACCAGTTACCAGGAGAGTGGTGTCCACGCCTGAGAGGTTTCACTCCCAGCTCCTGGAAAAGCTTCCACATTTTAATGATCCCAGCCTTGCCTCTGGTTCCCAGCCCTAAGCGTGGCGGCTTCCTATTGCAGTTATCTCTGTGATACCTGAGAGTCCCCTTTTTGCCTCCTACCTCTTCACTATCTGTTGACAGTTGTTTGTTCAATCATCTCTCTTAGAATAATTGCTATGGTCTTGGTCCGAGATATAATAGGCAACCAGGTTTTCAGCTCCTGGAAAAGAGCCATGAGACCCAGGTCCTCTTCTACGCAATCCCAAGCTCAGGTGGATTTTTCACTAGCTTTCCTCAATACAACATAGGGATCCCTCCCTAGATGATGTGATTCACCCCCGTGGGGATAGCTGCGAGATTAGGGGAAACTGATGTTTTACCTACACCCTGGTCATGAAGACCTTGCTTTGCTCCCTCCTTCATTCCTACCCTGCTGTTCCTCAGTCTCCTCAAGACCTATGTCCAATCAGTCTGTTTTCTCCTACTTAATAGCACCTTCTCAGCTTCCCTTTTCTTTTTAGTCAGTCTGGATCCCATTACCATCATTTCAGTCACCTTCCAGTCCCTTTTACTCTCACATGTTTTTGTTGTCCTGCCACACCTGCTGACAACCCCAAGCCAGAGTCATTCCAACCTCTCTCCTCCCATGCTCTGACATGATAGTAGCTGCCCTGGAGGAAATTCACAATCTAAGCATCCAATGTCAGCTGGATCCTCCCTGCCATAGCTCTCCTGATGCCTCTGCTCTATCCTGATCCTACCCTGCTGCCTCCTTTTTATCTCACTTGGAGGGTGGCCTAACCTACCCTTCTCATACAGCTTGAATATGGAGGCAATCTTAAGGCCTCTTTCTACCTCCAAATCTACCAGCATCTTGTCTTACTTGATTTGGAGAAAAAGCTGTTCCTCTTTCTGTCATAGGCTAAATCTTCCACTATCCTGCTTTCTTATCTATTATGTTATCTAATTTACTTTCTATTGGCCCCCTCTACTTCCAGTGTAATTAAGTCTTATAAGGGCAGGGAATTTGCATCTGTTTTGTTTGTGCAGATGTGAGGTGTGAGGAAAGGAAAGCTGATGAAAAAGAAAGCTTGGATGATTCCCAGATTTTTGGCCTGAACACTGGAAGGCCTGGAGTTGCCTGTAACTGAGCTGGGGAGGGCCATTCATTGGTGAGGTTTGGAGGGGACAGTCAAGAGTTTAGTTCAGGACATGTTAGCACATTAGACATCCACGTGGGGATATTGGGTAGGCAGTGGAATGTACAACTTTTAGAGAGGAGGTCTAGGATATAGGGATAAATATCAGTCTCATCAGCATAAAGATGGCATTTAAAGCCATGAGAGTAGATGGGAACTTTAAGGAATAATTGTCAATAATAAAGGGAAGGAGTCTAAGGACTGAGCCCGGGGACACCAATGCCAAGAAGCCAGGGAAGAAAAACTACCAAGGAGATTGAAAAGGAGAGCCCTGGACTACGATACCAGGTGGAAAACCAGGACAATGTGGCATCCTGACATCCCAGTGAAGAAAGTGTTTCAATGAAGTGTCCCACTTCTTCACACTCCAAAGTGTGGCTGGCAAGTGATATTAGATGAGAACAGAGAATTAACCATTGGATTTGGCATTGCAGGGAGTCATCGTTGACCTTGGCAAGAGTGGGTTTAGTAGAGTGGGGAGGGGTGAAAGCATAATTGGAGTGGGTTTGAGAGAAAATGGATAAATGAAGGAGAAAACAATTAGCTCGTGGGGATAAAAATTTATGAAGATAGAAATGGGTTTCTGATTTAAAAAATCAATCTTGGTGCCATTATAATCCTATGGGCTCTTGAAATTACTCTCCACACTGTGTTATTCTTCTGAATGCAGTGCAGGTTCTTCAGCTTTGCTGGAGTACGTATCGACTTTGCTGGGAGCATGACTTTGTGCAAGGCATAAAGGTTATACCTCTGCAGCTCTTCTACTTTGTCTCTGCCATCTCTGACCACTCAACTCAGGTAACCAATGAGAGATGCCCTGTTGATCTCTTATCCTTGGGAATAATTTTAATCTCTTCCTCCTGTTTAATGCTAGTGTCCTCCTTTCCCCATAAATGTGGTTGTGTGCCTGTTTGTCTCGTCCATGAGAGTAAGCTTTTAAGAACTGGAACTCTGCACCAAATGTGCAGTGAAATGACTTTGTTGGAGACCCATTGTCTGCCTGCTGGCCCTCATCAGTGGTGACTTCATATTCCTCTTTTTAGAGAGTTTTACATAGAGCCTTTTTGAAATGGTATCCTGGGAAAATAAAGAGCTGGCTGTTTGTAATACTTTCTACCAGGAGTGGGGTGTTCACTTTGTGTTCTCTAATAATTAAATGTTCGGAATCACCTTTTTTGGCACAATGAAAGGGCAGATAAACAGATTGATAGATGAAGAGGTGAAAAGTAGGAAGCAGTGGGAAAGAAATGGGAAGAGGATCTTCCTATCTACCAGTTGCTTTCATGTGGTAGAGCTTAATGAGAAGATGATACGCTAATTTCCTGAGCTGTGACATATTTACATGTAGAAGACTTACGTGAGGGCCCTTTGTCTTTTTTCAAGTGTAGATGATTTTGAGATGGCCTGGTTGCTTCCCCAAGGAGAGGAGGCTTCAGGCTCTCCCACGGGCAGTTTTTAGGGTGTAGGAAGTAGAGAACACTCTCTTGATGGGCTCACTTCCAGATGTGATTCTCAGTGGATTGTTTTCCTTTTCGGCAGCATCAACTAGCTCTAGTGGCCAAGGCTTCTGTAAGGCTTCCCATCCAGGAGTTTTTCATGCAGGGATGCTATTGGAGGCCAGACTTCCAGTTTTGCTAGGAGGAGATGCCTATTAAGTTAGGGGGCCAGGGATTCGATTGCAGCAGTCACTACTCAAGTCAGTCAGTCACCATTTCATCTGTAAGTCAGGGACTCTTTGTACTTGCAGTCCCCATAGGCGCTTGGCTCTCGTGATGTGATTTAGAGAGTCAGTGGCAGGGTTTGAGCTGCAGTGTGAGCACAGAGGATTAACGGTAGTCACAGAGAGCCTGAGCAGCCTGTGTGAGTGACCCTCTGCATCCTACATGGAATGAGGGACAACATGGAGAGACTAAAGACGATCCCTCAAAGCCTAGCTTCCTTCATTGCTCCTGCCGTGGACTGTCTTGCAGGGACAGTACACATGCTGGCACATATTACACACAGGGAGCCGTTTGCAGTGAATAGTGATGCAAAGGCTGAGATAGTATCCTCATAAAGATTGACCTCTAATCTCAAGTCCTTTTTTGTAGTAGCAGGAATACATAATTTAGACAATATTATCTTGCACAGTTAACAGAAGGAAACTAGAATAAGAGGGAATTCACCTCAGCTGAACAAACCAAGCTTCTCTGTATCATCTAGCAAGCTCATAAAAATGCCATCTATAGATTGACTTTAATAAAGGAGCCCACTGAGGACACAAGCACCTGAATTACAGATTCCCAGTGCACACGCAAGCATTTATCGCTGACAGACAAAGGAACAAAATCTCCAGGAGGCAGCTGGGATCTTTTCATTTTGAAAATGCTTTAATAAGTGTTGACAACACTGTTTTGCAAAATGTAAAGGTACTATACAAATTCTTAATACAAAAAGAATAAATTAAAAGCAGATTTCTTTTTTTAATTCTGCAACTTTGTCTACAACGTACATCTTTTTCATTGATTACAGTTGAACAGAATCCAGTAAAATCATTTTACATGCTCTACAGTCAGTTTCAGGAGCAACCTAATCTTTTTTCCCCCATTATTAAACTAGAGTCCATTTTACACAACTTGTAATAAACTATTGACATTAATGTATATGTAAAACTTTACACCTAGTTAACTAAGCAGTAACTGGTCATCTGATAGCACCTGGATGGGGTTTGCTATATTTAGAACTAAACTAATACTGAATGAAAACAAATTGGAATTTTAACAGTTTCAACACTCACCTGCATATAATAAAATAAAAAATCAACCTGGCTCACAACATAGTCTGATGTATGTGTTTTCACCAGTCTTCTGGCTGAAACAGGCAATTTCTTTTACGCATCCGAAGAATCCAATAGGGGCTTTATATCAGACCAAGGACTTCGTATTTCACCTTATTTTGTTTTAAAGAAATAGGGATAAAGAGTTTGCAAGTGCTTGTGTACAATAACTACATCATTTCCCACCACACTGATCATTAATCATGTCAGTCTCAAAGGACTAACGTTTTATGTACATTTTGTATTAACTGAACTCAGCTAAACAGTAAAACCTGTTTTACTTAATCTCTGTCTTGACTACCAGACTATCATGATGTTTGTTGGAACTGTAATTCCTGCTCTCCATTTCTCTCTGTCCCCCAAGTTGAAAATATAACCCAAATCTTTAGAATTTTTGCCTCTCATTCCTTGCAACTCCAGTGGGCTAGAATCTTGATCCAGTTTTCTCCAGACTAGATTTCAAGCTACTATGCATGATGTAGAACATGTAACCATGTAACCTCATCAGCTACCTTTTCCCTTTTGACTTTTCCTGTTGCACACAGTTCAGTCTGACTATCCATGAATCTTCTTTGGGAGAAAGAAAAATGGCCCAATGTATAATGTTTCTGAATGGGGAAGGGAGAAAAAAAAAAAATCACTGTTCTTTGTAGCTCTAACCATGAAAGTAAAAGCAACAAAAATATCCCCCAGTGAATCCCTAGAATCATTTAATAATGTAACCGGTATCTCTTTATCCTGCAGGTGTACACTTAAAGCGTTCTGGGAATATGAATCCCTTCTGCACCCTGGAATCACCAGTCCAGCCATGCATGGAGCTGGGGAAAGCAGGCCCTGAATTGTCTAGAGAGACTTGGTGGAGGAGGCCACGGCCCGCCTTGTCCCTGCCGGGTCCCGGCCAGGTGTGTGTGTGCCCCAGCTCGACTCTCGGTGGTCTCCAGGCTGCAGCAGAAGGAATACCTTGGTATTTGTTTCATTTTAGTGTCCATCCTTACCCTTCTGGTCTGGTAGAGCCTATGGTTATTCTTGGATTCCACATACATGAAAAGCGAAGATTTTTCTTTGTTTTTATGCTTAAGCTAACTTCAGTTCTGCTTTCCCACAAAACTACCCCCACCCTGGCTCCTGTCCCTGGCTGTCAATGCCTTTCCAATAGGAAGTCATTAGAGTGAGAAAAAAATTCCACCCCCACCCCATCCCCCCACCACTTGCGCCAAAAGCACAGCATACCACCTCTGCGGAAACCTTTTTGTGCCATCTTGAATAACCCAACTAAAGTCGTGCACTTGTTACTATAAAAGTATTTTTGAGGCCTTTGAAGATTGATGGCTTTCCAGTTGTGTTTGAAGCATAGCTCAAAACATGTAAACGTGCAGCTCCCACACATTAATTTTTTTCTTCTTTCCTCCTCTTTTGGTATCTGCACACAAATGTGGTGCATGACAGTAACTGATGATGTAGACACATGGGCCCTTTGGGAGCTGATATTTTTTTCAACCCTGCTCTGCCTGTTGGCTAGTAGACACACGAGTCAAATCTTTCTACCTAAGGGCATAGTTGGGTTCTTGGAATAAGTGACACATAGGAGAAGTCGGATCTGAGCTCTTTTGTCACACAAGTGCTAACGAACAGAAAATGAGCCACGACAGTTAAACACTGAATGGATCGCAATGTGCTTTTCCCTTGGTTTCCCATAAAAACGAAAATGAAACACCTTGTGCAAAAAAATAGGATACGCTTTTACTGGTTGGTTTAATGAGAGAGAACCACTTTTGGCCATTATCACCTTACGTTACTACAAATCCTGAAAGGAAAGCAGCTTTGAGTCTTGGGCTCGGCTGAACCCCCTGCATGGACCGGGGCTAACAGTACCCTCTACGACTCCCACAGGTCTCTCTTTGTGTCCAGATGGATGGCGACTGTGAGTCAGCAACGCCAGCCAAGACTTCCTCGCCTTTACCGTGGCATTGGGGCAGTTTTTCAGGCTCTCTACGGAGAGAGAAGTGGGCCAGTAAGGGAGAGGGCTAGAGAGAGGACACCAGTTTACATAGGGTTGACTTTCACTTGTGTGTAGTAGCAGTTCAGAATTTAAAAGAAATTTCCTTGCAGAAAGAATGTCTTCCTCTTGGCCCCTCTTAATTTTTTATGTTTTTATTTATTTTTAATCTTTGGCAGCATAGAACTGATTGTGGTCCTCCGATGCATTTCTGGTGTCGAGAACTTCCTTTCTCAACCTCCCCTTCCCCCATAGCCATCCCCACAAGCTGTCCCATCAAGGAATATTTCAGGTGTAAACTGAATATGCCACGAGGCCTCCTCTTCATGAAGTGCTTGGTTGGCCTACGTATGGGTGGCAGGCTGGACACAGCTGAATCGTCTTTCTGGGTCACCCTGTAACTCAAGTCCCCTTTCCCGTTCTCTCCCAACGCTACTTATCCGCAGGAATTGGATGCCGGCTGGCCCCCCTGATGGTTCCTGGCCTAGGGGCTGTCATGGCAGAGGGAAGCCACCAAGGTGCCATTGAGGATTGGTGTCTGGCTCTCTATGGGCAAGAGCGCCAGGGGACACACAGTGGGACCGGAACCTTCCAGAATGTCTCCTCAGTCAGGTTTTCAAGGGGGAGGGAATGCGGAGACAGGAGAAAAAAAGTGCTGAGGGCCAAAGCTGGTGCAGGGTGACGGTGCGTCTGGGTAAGGCAAATGAGAGGCAGTGAGGTGATCTCAGAATGGCGTTGAGGCGGTCAGATTAGGCCGGGCTGGCTCACACGAGGGTCCCGGGCTTGGCTTTTTCCTGCCCGTACCACTGGACATCAGCTAGTTCTGGATAGAGGGAGGAATCCAGGAAACAGCTATCATTGTAGCTCCTGTGGGAGGCCCAAGAAAGGAGATGAGACAGTTAGTTAGTGGAGGAGGATGGGTTCAGCCAGGCCTGCACTGAGAAGGATATGTTCACCTTGACAGGGCCCTGTGCTAATCACGAGTCTTTCCTGTTCGGAGCAGTGAGGCCTGAGACCCTCAACAGTGCTGTGTGTACAGAAGGCCCCCAGAATCCACACAAAGGGGCCGCCTGAAACCTAGAGCATTTGTGAAGGAGGAAAATGGAAGGTAACTTACTCAGTGCGGTGGTTCTTCAGCGTGGCTGCATCCGGGGAGCACCTGGGAACTCCCAGAAATACTCATGCCTGGGCCCAATTGATTTGGGGTGTGTTTGAGCGCTGAGAACTGTCAAAGCTCCCCACCAGGTGATTCTCAGATGCAGCCAAAGCCAGAACCTCTGGGCTTTCCTCAGGGGACTTTTCCCACACGACAGCTGCCCGGGTTGTCCTCCGTGAGACCCCAGGGCTAACAGATGTCACTAGGAAATTTTTATTCTGTCCTGGAAGAACATTCAAAATGTGAGTTTTCCCTATAGTGAAACTGCGGTGGTATTTTGAATTGTGTTTTAAAAGTTTAAAAAAAATCAATGATGACTTTGCTTTATTCTAAATAACATGCATTGTTTTGTGATTATAAAAGTGTGTTCATTTAAAATAGGAAAGTCTATAGAAGAAAATAAAAGGCTTTTTTTTTTTTTTTTAAGTATTTTAGGGAGGTATCACCATTTAGGTTGGGTAGAAGTAATTCTTAAATCTTAAGAAGCAATCATAGATATGTGGAAGCCAATAGTCATTACTAGGGATCATGATTCGGAAAAACAGCCTCTCTTCAATGATCCTGAATGAGCCCTTTGAATTCCTCTCCTGCAACTGATCTCCCCATGGGGAGTGGTGAGGGATGGGTGACAGGAAGGGACCCTAACCCAAAGTAGTTCAGAGCGGGTGAGTTTTAGGAGCATTTCGGTACCAAACACAGCTTCACGATTGAGAATCATCAGTCATCCCCAGCTTTCTATTTCATTTGCTAACCTCTCTAGGAACAACTGGATGTTGTAAATGTTTCTCATCTGGCCTTAAAATCCATGAAAGCTGGAAAATCACAAGGCATCTGTGCATATACTGGTGGATTTTAATGAGAGTCCTGTGTTTGGAGCACCAGAAATAAACCAGCTTCAGAAGCAAAGTAAGAAAAGGCCCTTGATTATGACACTGGCCATGGGTATTACTATATGTAGGTGGTATGTGGATGATTCTGGGACACCTGTCCTGCAAACTTTGTCTCCACCCTAAGCTGACTTTTGACATTGTGCCTGACTGAAAAACTTCTAATGGGAGAGGTGGTTGGGCCTTGCAGGGGTCCTATGTTTTTCTTAGGGGGACAGTCTCTCCCTAACTCCACGTGGTCCTGGTGGTGCTCTCCACCATGGCGCCATCCTCACTCCCGTGGGGGCCAGGGGACAAGGAACCCAACGGGGCCGGGCCAATGAGAGTCCCCCGATCAAAATCCCTGGTTCAAAGGTGGCCACGTGCCTGAGCAGCTTTGAAACCACAAGGATGTCATTTCCTCCTGAGAACTAGGTTAACAGGAGGAGGAAGCAGAGCTAGAGATGGAAGGAGACCCAGCCAGCCCGGGCTCCAGTGACATCGGCTGGTACACGCTTTTGTTTGCTTACGCTTGTTGAACTGAGTTTTTCATATGTAACTAACGAATACTGGCACATGTAAGTAGTTTCTTAAACTGTTGATGAAATTTTTGTTTCTAACACAAACATGATCTGGGTCTGTTTGGGATAAAACTTCCCTAAGGGGTTTCATGAGATCTTAGGAACACTTAGCCAGTGTTTCCCAAAGTAGTCCTGTGAGTTGCTCTGAGGGGAAAAAAAGCTTCCATGGATAAATAAATTTGAGGATTCTGCCTTTCAGAGGCCTGAAATGTAAATGTATATGAAACATATATTAAAGGTTCTGAGAAGTCCTGGATTAGTTTGCCACAGAACTTCTGGAACAGTATCACCTATTAACATCCACAGAACACACTTTGAAAAATACTCTTAAATGGGCTAATATTATGAAATGTAGTTGACTCTCTTGTATGTTGGATCCTAAACAGTTTCTGGTTGAAACTATTAAAGTTGAGTCATAATTGTGACAACATAATCTGCTTCAGAGGGACTAAAAGTGCACTATGTATTGATCATAAAGGCTCAAGAAAGACCATTGAGTTCAAAGCAGTGATGTTTGGATCAGGCAGTAGATGAGGTTAAGGGTTCCTGTGGTGGTTTATTTGGTATGTGAAGAGCCTAACTGTTGGCTGGCCCATGGTGTTCTCCTGTGGTTCATTATGGAGGCTTCTGGGTCACAGAACCCACATATGAGAGGGCATCGGGAGGATCTGGATGATGGGGTGGGAGATGCTGGATTGGTGGTTTGGTTCTCAGGTGGCTCCTAGAGGAGCCGCAGTATGGAAACCACTGGCCTGCTCCTGCCTCTGAGAAAATGAAGCTGGAGGAAAAGATGTAAAGATGTATTTTTTCCAAACTTGCGATGTTTTATACAGAATCTTTCTTAGTGCTTCCACATAGTTATTGAAGTACGTAAGGTATTTTTAAAGCTATAAATGTTGCTTCATGTATTGGTCTTTTATTCTCAAGTCTGGGGAAGAGACCCTTGTTCTGGCTGCTCAGCTAAGCCTTTGCCTTTCAGTACAAATTCAATTTTCCGGTAGTAGTCAAGGAATGCCATGTGCTACGAAAGAGACCCTTAGGAAGCATTTATTCTTCACAAATAATACAAATGGGGCCACTAAATAGTTGCCCTAGTAAAAACCTAAAAACCTAAGTCAGTCATTCACTGGAACATGAGCTGGGGCAGGATGAAGATCTAGGTGTGCTCTCTCAACTGTGACCCAGAAGAGCAGCTTAGCCCTGGGCAGTCTGGGTCACAGCAAGTGGTGACTTCAGAATCTGTGGGGGCTTTCCACTGCAAGAATGCCCTTTCCCAGGGCTATGCTCAGAGATGTGTGGCCTGCAAAGGGTACTGGCTAAGCCAGGGCCGTCTGATACCAGACAGATGGCAAATTCACCCACATCTCACAGGGTTTTGTGGTTTATAACTGCTTGGCATAGGGAGGTGGGGCTGCTGGGAGGGAGGAATTTCAAACTGAATTATTTTTTTAAACGTATAACTAACTTACAGAACCAACTGGTGGCACATACTGGGGTTGTTGAACAGTCCCACAGTTGGTCACAAGGCCAGAGGATAGGGGATGAGGCCCTCTAGAGGCATCCTGTCTTACCTGGTCTGGGAAGGTGCTGTTGCTCAGTATAATGTATGTGTGTCCCTGCATGTGCACATGTATGCATGAGCATGAACTCGTGTATGTATTCGTGTATGTATGTAGGTATTTCAAGCAGTGCCTACATTCCCACCGCAGCTCTTTCAAACCTGGTTAATTCTACTTCTGGCTGTCAGCCCTATCTCCATCACCTTTAGCAGATGATCGCCCTCCCATACCGGGGGAGAAAAAGGCCATTCTTCCTACTTCAAAAATACTGCTCTCATGACATCACCCTGGCACTGGGGCTGGGGGAGGGGGTCTACCTTCCTTCCAAAGCCTAAGTCCCTGTCCTAATTGCCCATCTGTCAACTTTGCAATATTGTCCTAACTTACTTTTCAAAAGTCCAGTTTTTTCTCTACAGGAAACAAGACTCTCTACTGTTAACCACCCCTCACCCTTATCTGTGCATCCATGTTTTTGCACTTGGGATGGTCTCTGTCTCCACCTGTCTAAGCCCCCTCCTCCCACGGCAGGCTTCTGAGCCAGGCTCACATAACATCTCCGTGAACTCGAAAGTGACCCCCTCATTTCTGAATCCTCTCAGCATTGCATTTTGTTTCTAAGTCTTAGAGCACTTAATACATAAGTGTAGCAGTTTCTCATGCTCCTTGTATATCTTCTGATAGGCAATTTGATTTCAAGCCCTTGTGTCCCAGTTAGACTGTAAGGGTCCTGGGGCTAGGAACCAGACCAGGTGGTACTGTTATCTGCCCCTGTGCTTTGCAGATTTCGACGTGAATCTTGTTAAATGCACATTAGGTTCAGTAGGCCAGGGTGGTGCCCGGGAGACTAGCTTTCTAACGAGCTCCCAGGTGATGGTGGTAGTGATAAAAATGTTGGCTTATGGACATTTGGAAAAGCAGTGCTCATAGCTTTTGGTACTCAGCACAGCTGTTACTCAAGAATGCTGGGGGTGCTTCTGGAGCCACTGAGTCGGCCCTTGGTGCTTTGAAACTTACATTGCAGTGATGCTGTTCTTTTCAGGGACACTGATTACTCACAGTAAAATGTCTACAAATCTTTGAATGTAGATAGAACATGGTGAGTCTAAAATATACTTTGGGGCCAGGCGCACAGATCACTTAAAGCTTAAAGTCAGGAGTTTGAGACTATCCTGGCCAACATGGCAAAACCCCGTGTCTACTAAAAATACAAAAATTAGCCACGCATGCACCTGTAGCTACTAGGGAGCCAGGAGAATCGCTTGAACCTGGGAGGCAGAGGTTGCAGTGAGCCGAGATCATGCCACTGCACTCCAGCCTGGGCAACAGAACAAGACTCTGTCTCAAAACAAAACATACTCTGGGGGTCTTTTCTGGGAAGCAGTGTTAGGAATATCATAATTTTGATGTAAGAACCTTCAGCTAAAAACATAGTTCCAGTTCCCCATGTATCTAGAAATAAGGCATAAATACAGCATTCAGATGTATCCTTGTGGAAATGATGACATGGACAAAAGCAACACATGTGGGACCACAGACTCATGGGCAGTAGGAACAAAACTCCCCTTACGGTACCTCTATTCATCAGTACTTTGGTGAGGTGGAGACTCAGACCCATCCAGAATGGGTGAGTTTTCTGTTGCTTCTCTGAACAAAGGAAAGCAGGAGGAGGAAGAGAAGAGAGGTCATGTTACAGAGAGACACTGACACAGACACAGACACGATTAGTAGCTTATTAATATATCCGAAAGGCTTGCTGATTAGACACCTGAGTTAGCAACAGATCATACAAGTCATGCAGTACTTTCAGTCCCCATAATTGAGTCAAAATACCTAGTTTGTTAGGAGGGACGGGCCCTCTTTTACCCATGGCCTCATTTTGTATCACATCATAGCAAACAGTTTATGCCAAGAACCAAAATTGCTGTTTTTCAAATTTGGCTTGAGTCCTCACTAGTTGTAGGTGGTGAAATAGGCAGGTTTCAAGACCATCTTAAGTGCATAGGACCCTGAGGAGGGCTTGTACATTTCGGAGCCTGTTGACAGCCAAATAATACAATCAATCATATATTTGGATCAGGTGAGACTGGGCATGATTCAGAAAAGTTGGAAGATCTAGAGAGGGATCTTGCAATCTGAAGTTTCTTGTTTAGTCACTGGAGGTATGTATTACATATATGAAAGATGTGTCATTCTTTTATGAGTTAATCTTAGACCCCAAACCTTGCAGAGGCTGCCTGGCCAAACAGGTGAGAGCTGGGGTGTGGGTGGGTGAGTGTTAATGATCTAAAGGACAAAGGGGCAGCTACTGTCCAACAGACAGCCCAAGAAGTAGGAGCAGACACAGGAACACCGAGCTGGGGCTCCAGTTTCTCTTATTTTAAAAGGAATCAGAGGCAGCAGGGGATCGTTCAGTGGTTGTCAAAACTTGAGTGTGGGTCAGCATCACCTGGAGGGCTTATCAGAATGCAGCCTGCTGGGCTCACCCCCAGAGTTTTGGATTTTTTTTGTGTTACAGGTAAGCCCGAGAATTTGCATTTCTGACAAGATCCCAGGTGAGGCTCACTCGTGCTGCTGGCTTTGGGATCACACTTAACTACCGGTATAGTGGGGAAAGACAGGGTTTGGGGTCACAGAGGGCAGAGCTGGAATTCCAGCTCCCTCCAGCTGTCAGACTTTGGGCCAGGCACTTAGTTCCTCTGAGCCTCATCTATGAAACGAAAACATCTGGGTATTTCCCCCGCAAGGGGATGATGAGGATTGTATGAGCTCATGTGTGTTAGAAGCTGCTCGCAGCCTTTGAGTACACAGCAAGCACTCAGTAAGTGTTAGGACCCTTTCTTGCCAAAAATGAAGGCTCCAGAAAACCTGGTGTAAAAAAATTACCACAGATAAACCTGCAGGAACAAAAATGCCGACCAGGTGCCTGTAATCCTAGCACTTTGGGAAGCTGAGGTGGGTGGATCACCTGAGGTCAGGAGTTCGAGACCAGCCTGGCCAACGTGGTGAAACCCTGTCTCTACTAGAGATTAGCCAGGTGTAGTGATGCACACTAGTAATCCCGGCTACTAGGAAGGCTGAGGCAGGAGAATCACTTGAACCATGGAGGTTGCAGTGAGCTGATATCGCACCACTGCAGTCTGGGCAACAGAGTGAGACTCCGTCTCAAAAAAAGGCCAAGTATGAGAGCCTGAAAGGCAGACAATACAGCCAATTCTGGAATTGTGCTTTTCTCATGATTCAACTCACAGCCAGTTGTCAGGTTTTCCCAGACATCCCCCTGATGCTCCACCAAACCAGGAACCAGACAAACCGAGGAAGGGGCCTCCTTAACTCCTCTAACCAACAGATGAGATGTTGACAGAACCTAACATCTACTTAGAGATGATGTCTCAGGGGCAACAGAAGAGGCAGGTGCTGTAGGGCCAGGCGGGTTACCTGTGTCTGCCAGACCCTCCAGTAGTTCAGAATAGCCTCACTGGCGCCGAGATGATAATGCTGTATGCAAACATGTCAAGCTATCAAAGGGAGCTGCCTTTCGGTTTCATTAATTTTGTTGTGTGCAGCTTCCACTGAAGGCTTCAGGGCACCTGATCTCTTTTGTGTGTTGAGAAAGAGCAAGTGCTTGGCCAGGACACAGCCCTTTTTCTTGCACCCTGAGACATCCTAAGACACTGGCTGTTTCACCTGCCCCAGTGTATTTGCTGTCTTCATCAGCTCTCTTTCTCCCCCTGACATTCTTGCCTGGCATTTTGAGTCAGCCTGAGTATAATCCAAACCGAAATGAAATGCTGTCTGGAAATCTTACCAAAGAAGCACAGTCCCACTTCGTGCTTCCATCTCCCCACATCCCAAGGACCACCGCCTACTTTAAGAGAACACAGACAATTCACCTCTATAAAGGCACAGCCAGGAAAAGGAGTAGGCAGAGGTGACAGCAGATCATGGGGCTTCTCTTGAAAGGAAGACACCTCCCAGTGATGAACCCTCATCATCCATTTACTGACATATCCTTATGTCACCAGGATCTGAACGTCTATGACACTCTTTCGAGCTGACACAGTGAAGAACATAGAAGGAGAACTCACCCAGTCTGCCAGGTTAGGATGTGGTGGGGGCTGCTTGGGGGGGTTATTTACAAAACGTTGGTTCTTTATCTAATAGGGTCACAGAATGATCATACTCAAGATCTTCCTGGGGAGTCAATGGCAAATTTCACTGGGCTATTTTACAGATGAAGAAGGAACATAAAGAAGGTTCTGGGACCCCGAAGTCCACGGAACACCCACCATTACCTGATCTTTGGAGCTTGTCATTTGGCCAGTGGACCCTAATAAACGTCCACGGGGATGTGGGGATAGAATGCCAGAGCCTGGCTCGCTAGGGCATCCAGGTTCTTCCTTCCTCTTTGCCCTGCTGTCTCCAGGCACCAAGAATCTCCTACAGTTCCCCAAAGATGAACCCCCCATTATCTCAGGTCACTCTGTTTCCCCCGATCTTTACCAAATTCCTGACTCAGAGTTCCTCCCATTTGCTTCTGACTCTCATTTTATTCTTACCTCTCATTTTATTCTTATGATGTTTACCATTTCTCTTCTCCTCAGTGTCCCTCTCTGAGTGGTAAGAGTATGTTAATAAGCCAGTGCTGAGACCGGAGCACGAGGCAACTGCTCAATGTTGGTCATTGTCACTGTTATTAAATGTAACTTAAGGGAATGAGTGGTTTCTTCCTTTTTTTTTTGTTTTTT